ATGAGGGAGAAACAGGAACCTCAGGAGTTACTTTCTCATTAATCAAAAGAGAAGTAATGAACACAAGAACGTGGCAGATCAAACCAGAATCTCTCTTGGACCACAGACGACATTGCTGTTTCTGTGCTAACAACTCAAAATAGTCTGAACTTAGGAGGCAAAAAATACCAACTAATTGTCTAATGTACTTATTTTTCCCTCAGTCTATTTCTAACTATAGTCAGGAAAACCAGGCTCTGCAGCATGTCCTGGTAGTACTATCGGGTCTACTATGTCATCATTCAGGAAGGGAGCCTCTCAGGAAACACTACCTCTGCTCTGGCTGGAAGGGACAATATAATATGTTTTATAAGGAAAACGTAGAATTTTCTTCACTTTCTGCCAAAAGAGCTGAAACACATGAAAGCCTCTCTTCAAAGACTATCTGTTCACCATTAGTTATAGACTGAGAAGGAGAATCTTGGTGGGTTGGAAGAAAGTTGCTGCTATTATCTGCAGGCATGCACACTGCCAATAAACAGAGTTGTACCACAGAGTCTAATTTGTCTATTTGAGATGTCTTCTCCTTCATCTTTTGAAGCCTCAATTGTAACAGCTGTGAAACTACATCAGGATTTACACAAACATATTAAAACAGAAAAGTTGCTGAGAACAGTTTCATGGTCACACTGTGAAGAGTTAATGGTCCAAAATCAATGCTTTCATGGCTCCTGAGGGAAGCGGAATTAACATCATTCCCCAAACAGATTCCTCTCTCTTCAGGATAGCTCCCTTCCCATCCTTTCATAACACATCTGCTCCCCTGAGCTAAGGAGTTATATCTAGCATGGTGTTTCTCTGCAGATGCAGTGAAGAGGAATAAAGACTTACTATGACTTAATGACCCTCGAGTCCATGTTTCTGCCCAGAGGATTCCGAAGACTAGGCTCGGGGATTCTGGGACATGCCTGGTCATAGGGATGCTCTCACTCACTATAAAGTTGCCTCCACTTTACCAAGCAGGCTTGTTGCTCAGAGGCTTCAAGGGGAACCTAATCACGGTCTTTAAGAACCTGGACTCATGCTCCAATTCTGCTCCAAGTGAGGGCTGGGAGAAGAAATATTACAGAGGTAAGAATGCTTGTGCAGGAGAAGTGAAAAGAGCACACTGATAAGAGTCTTTCTGTTTCTTCAGGAACTTGACAAGAGAGGACCTTAAAGAAAGTGAGATCCTTCATACTTAGGAATTCAGTGACACTTGCTGGGAGAATGCCTTCTATCAATGACACCCACTTCTATCCCCCCTTCTTCCTCCTGCTAGGAATACCAGGACTGGACACTTTACATATCTGGATTTCTTTCCCATTCTGTATTGTGTACCTGATTGCCATTGTGGGGAATATGACCATTCTCTTTGTGATCAAAACTGAACATAGTCTACACCAGCCCATGTTCTACTTCCTGGCCATGTTGTCTATGATTGATCTGGGTCTGTCCACATCCACTATCCCCAAAATGCTAGGAATCTTCTGGTTCAACCTCCAAGAGATCAGCTTTGGGGGATGCCTTCTTCAGATGTTCTTTATTCACATGTTTACAGGCATGGAGACTGTTCTGTTGGTGGTCATGGCTTATGACCGCTTTGTTGCCATCTGCAACCCTCTCCAGTACACCATGATCCTCACCAATAAAACCATCAGTATCCTAGCTTCTGTGGTTGTTGGAAGAAATTTAGTTCTTGTAACCCCATTTGTGTTTCTCATTCTGCGTCTGCCATTCTGTGGGCATAACATCGTACCTCACACATACTGTGAGCACAGGGGTCTGGCCGGGTTGGCCTGTGCACCCATTAAGATCAACATAATCTATGGGCTCATGGTGATTTCTTATATTATTGTGGATGTGATCTTAATTGCCTCTTCCTATGTGCTTATCCTTAGAGCTGTTTTTCGCCTTCCCTCTCAAGATGTCCGACTAAAGGCCTTCAATACCTGTGGTTCTCATGTCTGTGTTATGCTGTGCTTTTACACACCAGCATTTTTTTCTTTTATGACACATCGTTTTGGCCAAAACATTCCCCACTATATCCATATTCTTTTGGCTAACCTGTATGTGGTTGTCCCACCTGCCCTTAACCCTGTCATTTATGGAGTCAGGACCAAGCAGATCCGAGAGCAAATTGTGAAAATATTTGTACAGAAAGAATAATTCTGTATTAAAGTTTGGATAAATATATCTATATACAACCCAAATTATCATCATCTGAGCTCCCTTTTTAATCTTCTGTAACAGTTGGTCATGCTTGTCAGATTTTTTCCTTTTGACTGGAAGTGCTTTAGTGTTGACAGATAATGCAAACTTAAAACCTTTGCTGCCTGTTTCCCCTACTTCTCTCCAAGTACCTGGACAAAGGTTAGAGATTAATGGAGAAGGTAACTATGCTGAAGGTTGAGGTGGCTTTGGAGTAGAACTGCTTGTAAACAAGGGTGATAGGTAGCTCCATTTTTTTCCATATGTCTTCTCTCTAGGTAAGTTTAGATCCTGAAGGATACTGATCAAATAAATCTCATTTTATAGATGAACAAAATAAGCTGTAATCCAGCAGTAGTGTCCGTTTCATAGCTTTGTATTCTTTACAGAATCCAAAATTTTGTTGTTCTTCTCCAAAATCTTTGACTCCCATGTTTATTTTAATGCTCTCTCAGTCTTGCTGTTACTGCCATTTTTGCTCCTTTCCTTCTTTCAGATTCCTGCTCTCTCTCTTTTTGTGATGGTTAATACTGAGTGTCAACTTTATTTGACTGAAGGATACAAAGTATTGATCCTGGTTTTGTCTGTGAGGGTGTTGCCAAAAGAGATTAACATTTGAGTCAGTGGGCTGGGAAAGGCAGACCCACCTTCAATCTGGGTGGGCACCATCTAATCAGCTGCCAACGCAGCTAGAATATAAAGCAGGCAGAAAAATGTGAAAAGACTAGATGGGCCTAGCCTCCCAGGCTACATCCTTCTCCTGTGCTGGATGCTTCCTCCTCGAACGTCGGACTCCAAGTTCCTCAGTTTTGGGACTCAGAGTGGCTCTCCTTGATCTTCAGCTTGCAGATGGCCTATTGTGGGACCTTGTGATCATGTGAGTTAATACTTAATTCCCCCTTTGTGTGTGTGTGTATGTGTACACACACACACACACACACACACATATATATATATATCCTATTAGTTCAGTCCCTCTAGAGAACACTGACTAATACACTTTTCTTTTACATTCGTTCTCTGATAAAGTAAGTCTTTGTGAATTTAGGGATATGAGAGACTACAGTGTGGGTATTACGGAGACATGTTTTCTCACTTGAAGCAAAGTCATTTTAGATGTGACTACTTGTATGTGTCGCCTGTCTAATTCTAATTCTCAATTCTATCTGACAATTTCCCTTCAGACAAAATATATAAAACTTATGAGACTTTATAAAACTTAGAAAAACAATTAGGCTCAAGCTATGGTAAGCACAGGGCCAGACTTGATATCGACTTCAAAATAATATCATTATAATTTATTAATCCTGTAGATCTCCAATATTTAGTCCTATTTTCAAACTTCAGATATGGCTGGAGAATGTGGTTTGCTTTAAAATAGATAAAAGAGACATTGAACTGAAATTTGTGACTTATCAGGGTACTCATGCTTCAAAATCAGAAGAAGTCTCCCTCATGTTCTATAATTTAGAACCACTGTGTAGTTTGTATGACAATATACAAAATACTCAAAAGTACGCAGATAACGATTTTAGGAAATGGGGGCGGATATAGCCAAGTAGACAAGAAAAGCAACATCACCTATTCAGTATCTGTGAATCTGGACAGTTCTTGGTCTTAACACTGGCTAAGCACAATTCCTGAATTCTATAGTATTTTGTAGATTTTCTTTAGGTCTGTATGCATGGGTTCTAATTTGATTTTTGCAGCTTCTGCTTCATGTACTTAACATTTTATGGGAACATAGGGTTTTAAATGTGGAAATACATTGAAACTTGATCTATTCCCTTTGTCTTACAAATAAAAAAAACTGAGGTCTAAAGAAAGCAGGTATTTGT